GAGGTGACTAGGTAAGAATTCTATCCATTCAAGAACCCTGGGGGAGAAACCCATGCTGCCCCTGTATTTCCCACTATCCCAGGGAACTCTGCCTGCCCCAGTATCTAGCAACAGATGCTTAAAACTGTACTAGTACCATGTGCTTTCATCAGCTGTGCAAACTTGGGCAACTTATTCAACCACCCTGAGCCTTGGTCTCTTCATTTGTAAATAAGCATAGTAAATACATACCACCACAGCACTGTATCAGAAGTAAATCTGATCTGTGTATAGCACTCAACACAATGCTTGGCATATGGTAATGACTCAAGAAATGATAACTATCAATATTTCAGCCAGTTCTCACCTATGCTATTATTCTCATAGAATAATGAACATACTATGACACCAAATTAATAAAATACACAGAGAGGCAGAAGAAAATAAGTTAAAAGAATTATGGCTTAAATCTTTTGAAATTAAAGCAGAAGAAACTATCAATGAGGCAGTAGCTACATCCAAAGCGCCATGCCCTATCCTCTGCAACTTGATCCAATTTTCTGCCCAACTTTCCAAGTCCTGTTCCCTCAAACTTAAAATATTTTCCCACGCAGATCTCAAATCTTCATGTTATTCAGCCCAACGGTGTAATGCAATTTTTTAAATTATGAGTTTTTGTTGTATTTTCTTTTCCTATTTATCACTTATAGCATTTTACCCCCCCCCCCCCAAAAAAAAACCCATGTGGGAGTTAATTGACTTTTCAGGAATCCCATGCAAAATTCTCCCTCAAAACATTCTCTTTGTTTGTGTCTTGGTAGCAACTCCAGAGTTTTCAGGACTTGGACTCTGCTTTAGACTTGTGCTCAGACTGTCTCCACAAAAGTGGTCCGTTTCCTCATCCAATGAGCTCTGCCTGTTTGTCTGTGTGACACTCCAGTGGAAGGAAGCCAAGAGCCTATAATAGCGATCCTGGGGAAAATTTCAGCAGCTGGGGCCATGTAATTTAAAACCTCTGAAAAGTGTGCTGCGGTCCGTGCACAGCATTAGTATAACGTGAGGGCTGAATGCAGCCCATTCTCTGGAGAACTTCCTCACACACCGCAGCAAAGAGAAGACTGAAAGACAAACCTGGGTGCAGCCAGAGAGGTCCAGATAGATGAGCTTGTGGCATCCATTCCCCAAGTTCAGGTACTGTAAGCCTTTGTCTGTGAACCGTCTGCAATAAGCCAAACTAAGATTCTGTAAGTTGTGGAAGTGCCTGAAAAGACAAAAGAGAGGAAGGAAAGTATTATACTTCCGTTGTTCTCTCAAATCTTTCTTAAGCCACTATGACAAAGAAAACTGTAAATTCAACTCTTCTTCTTGCAGATGTTCAACATTTAACTTTACTGTTAACTCTCTACCTGTTAATTAAAGGAGACTACAGTGTTATATAAGGTAACACACAATACATTTAATACCTTGTAATAAAAGAAGTTAAATACCATATCTACTTTGACAGATGGTGGTAAGTGCCATGGAGAAGAAAGAAGAAAAGGGATTGGGAGCACCCAACAAGTGGGAAGAAGTGTGATTTAAAATAGGGCTGAACAGGAAGTTTTCACTGAAAAGGTAACATTTGAGCCAAGACATGCAGGAGATGACAAGGACAGTGCCATTTACTCCAAGCATCTCTGGAGCCCACACCCAACATGGTTGGTGACTGGGAGACAGAAAAGGATAGAAAAAAAAAAGGCTCAGGAAGACAACAATTCAAGTCCTACCCTTGTGTGTGCATCTCAAGGCTGTGTTCTTTTAAAGAAGGAGAATTCTTTGAATTTCTTAAATCCGATGTGATGGTGAACTGCAGGCTTCGGTTTTCATCATGCTGAGTCCTAACATTTGTGACTACTTCCCCCGGGGTGGCCATGTGAAGCATCTTATGCGCATGAGCCTATTTTATCCTCCCAACAATATTAGGAGGTATCCTCGGTCCGTTTTACAGATGCTGAAGATGACCCAGGTTGATACAGTTAAGCAGGTAAGAGAGCCTTGATTCAAACTCAGGGCACATAATTTTTAATATATATTTTTTTCTCTTCCAGCCTAGGGACTCCACGTACCCCAGCTGGGTCTCATTGTTCCAGAACTGCATTAGTTAAGATTACCCAGACTTGGATTTCAAAGGAATACTTTCATTGTTCCGTCTGTAACACGAAGTAATTGGGGCCAGCTGGATGTCAGGATGCGTGTGGTTACCATTGTAATCTTGCTCTGCTTTTGCAAAGCGGCTGAGCTGCGCAAAGCAAGCCCAGGCAGTGTGAGAAGCCGAGTGAATCATGGCCGGGCGGGTGGAGGCCGGAGAGGCTCCAACCCGGTCAAACGCTACGCACCAGGCCTCCCGTGTGACGTGTACACATATCTCCATGAGAAATACTTAGATTGTCAAGAAAGAAAATTAGTTTATGTGCTGCCTGGTTGGCCTCAGGATTTGCTGCACATGCTGCTAGCAAGAAACAAGATCCGCACATTGAAGAACAACATGTTTTCCAAGTTTAAAAAGCTGAAAAGCCTGGATCTGCAGCAGAATGAGATCTCTAAAATTGAGAGTGAGGCGTTCTTTGGTTTAAACAAACTCACCACCCTCTTACTGCAGCACAACCAGATCAAAGTCTTGACGGAGGAAGTGTTCATTTACACACCTCTCTTGAGCTACCTGCGTCTTTATGACAACCCCTGGCACTGTACTTGTGAGATAGAAACGCTTATTTCAATGTTGCAGATTCCCAGGAACCGGAATTTGGGGAACTACGCCAAGTGTGAAAGTCCACAAGAACAAAAAAATAAAAAACTGCGGCAGATAAAATCTGAACAGTTGTGTAATGAAGAAGAAAAGGAACAATTGGACCCGAAACCCCAAGTGTCAGGGAGACCCCCAGTCATCAAGCCTGAGGTGGACTCAACTTTTTGCCACAATTATGTGTTTCCCATACAAACACTGGACTGCAAAAGGAAAGGTTTGTACTTTTCTTACTTTTTCATTTTCATGCATAATAACGTAAATATTATTAAATTTTCCAGAGTTGAAAAAAGTGCCAAACAACATCCCTCCAGATATTGTTAAACTTGACTTGTCATACAATAAAATCAACCAACTTCGACCCAAGGAATTTGAAGATGTTCATGAGCTGAAGAAATTAAACCTCAGCAGCAATGGCATTGAATTCATCGATCCTGGTAAGTTCCCCTGTATAGCCCCTTCAATGGGTACTCAGGCTCAATAAATATTTTCTGTTTCCAGCCGCTTTTTTAGGGCTCACACATTTAGAAGAATTAGATTTATCAAACAACAGTCTGCAAAACTTTGACTATGGCGTATTAGAAGACTTGTATTTTTTGAAACTCTTGTGGCTCAGAGATAACCCTTGGAGATGTGACTACAACATTCACTACCTCTACTACTGGTTAAAGCACCACTACAATGTCCATTTTAATGGCCTGGAATGCAAAACGCCTGAAGAATACAAAGGATGGTCTGTGGGAAAATATATTAGAAGTTACTATGAAGAATGCCCCAAAGACAAGTTACCAGCATATCCTGAGTCATTTGACCAAGACACAGAAGATGATGAATGGGAAAAAAAACATAGAGATCACACCGCAAAGAAGCAAAGCGTAATAATTACTATAGTAGGATAAGGTAGAAATTGTTCTGATTGTAATTAGTTTTGTATTTTCTATACTGGTGTTAGAAAACATATGTTTACATTTGATTAACTGTGTTGCCTATTTATGCAGGGTAATCCAGCTAAAGGAAGCTTTCTTTAATTATAAGTATTATTGTGACTATTATAGTAATCAAGAGAATGCTATCATCCTGCTTGCCTGTCCATTTGTGGAACAGCATCTGGTGATATGCAATTCCACACTGGTAACCTGCAGCAGTTGGGTCCTAATGATGGCATTAGACTTTCATAATGTCCTGTATAAATGTTTTTACTGCTTTTAGAAAATAAAGAAAAAAAACTTGGTTCATGTTTACATGCCTTTCGATAGCTGTTTGTGCATACTTAAAGATGATCAAAATGATTTTATACAAATGCTGTTATAATAAAATGTCATTCCCTACCCCTCTACTTTTTTTCAGTAAGTCATCTTATACATTAAATAAATTTCCATTTCTGATTTCTGTGCATTCCAAAATGAGGTCCTGATACATCCAAATTCTCAACCAC